ATGTCAACAAGGCAGGCATTCTGAGCTTTGGAGAGAAGAGCACTCCAGCAGGGAGGACTACCAGAGCAAAGTCCGGGCGGCCCACCAGAGCAAAGGCCGGGAGGGCCAAAGGTCCGTGCGCCTTAAAGTGTGGGAAAGTAGTGAAGATGGGGAGACAGGAAGGCAGGGGCCAGATTTACCTTTGCAGGCTAGAGTAGAGTTTTGATTTTTTTTTTTTTTTTTTTTTGGAGACCGAGTCTCGCTCTGTCGCCCAGGTTGGAGTGCAGTGGCACAATCTCGGCTCACTGCAACCTCCGCCTACCCGGTTCAAGCGATTCTACTGCCTCCGCCTCCCGAGTAGCTGGGACGACAGGTGCGTGCCACCACGCCCAGCTAATTTTTTGTATTTTTAGTACAGACTTGGTTCCACCATGTTGGCCAGGATGGTCTCGATTTCTTGACCTTGTGATCCGCCCACCTCGGCCATCCAAATGCTGGTATTACAGGTGTGAGCCATCACACCCGGCCAAGTTTTTATTTTATTCCAAGTGTGATAGAGAGAGACATGATCTGACTTATATGTTTTGAAAGATGGCTCTGGGACTGTTATGTGGCTACTGGGCTGTCCGGAGGGGAAACTGAGACCCGTTTGGAGGAGAGGGAAGTTGGTGGCCTGGATAGAGTGGTGGCAGCAGTTCTGGAGAAAGTGGATGGATCTGGGTTATGTGGTGAGTCAGAGTGGCCAGGAACAAATGACAGGCAGATGAATTAGGGTGACCCTTAGATTTCTGGCTGCATGCAACACTCGGGTAGTTACTGGGGAACCGAGCAGACGCTCAGACACTTCCGAGCCTTGAGAAATCCGTTCTCCCGCCAGGCTTCGGTGTGAGTTAAAGTCGGGCAGCCGGAAAGCGACAGGCTCAGACCCGCAGCCGGTGGCCTCGTAGCGCCGGGACGCCGGGACGCCTGGATACCGGGAGAGCGCTGGGACTCTCCGAGCCCGGCGCGGGGGTTTCCGCATCTTACGGGCGGGGCCGGAAGAGGAAGTCGCGCTGCTGTGGCGGCCGCTGTAGCAGCGGCGGTCCAGTCGTAGCCCGGCCGCCCGCGCCTGTCCGGTCCGGTCCGGCCACGGAGGCAGCGCAGCGGCGGGACTCCGAGCCTACCCCGCCGAGTGAGCTGCGCCGCACCGTGCCGTCCCACCCGGCACCCACCAGTCCGATGGGGCCGCAGCGGCGGCTGTCCCCTGCCGGGGCCGCCCTACTCTGGGGCTTCCTGCTCCAGCTGGTAAGGGGGCGGGAAGGCGCGCAGGCCTCCCATGCAAGTTTGAAAGTTATTGTTTGTCTCCTAGACAGCCGCTCAGGAAGCAATCTTGCATGCGTCTGGAAATGGCACAACCAAGGACTACTGCATGCTTTATAACCCTTATTGGACAGCTCTTCCAAGTACCCTAGAAAATGCAGTAAGTAAATCACAGTTACTATTCATAAACATTAACATGTTAAAAAGACATTTCTTATTTTCAGACTTCCATTAGTTTGATGAATCTGACTTCCACACCACTATGCAACCTTTCTGATATTCCTCCTGTTGGCATAAAGAGCAAAGCAGTTGTGGTTCCATGGGGAAGCTGCCATTTTCTTGAAAAAGCCAGAATTGCACAGAAAGGAGGTGCTGAAGCAATGTTAGTTGTCAATAACAGTGTCCTAGTAAGTTATAAAAACAATCATATCTTATTTTGTAAATAAGTTTTCATAATTTTTTCTTTTTTAGTTTCCTCCCTCAGGTAACAGATCTGAATTTCCTGATGTGAAAATACTGATTGCATTTATAAGCTACAAAGACTTTAGAGATATGAACCAGGTAAATTAGCAATTACATATTAGATAAAGTTTTTCCTGTGTTTAACTGTTATTTTGCCTTTCAGACTCTAGGAGATAACATTACTGTGAAAATGTATTCTCCATCGTGGCCTAACTTTGATTATACTATGGTGGTTATTTTTGTAATTGCGGTGTTCACTGTGGCATTAGGTGGATACTGGAGTGGACTAGTTGAATTGTAAGTTTAATTAACTTAAGCGTTTTTGTAATAGATTTGCTAAAGTTCCTGTGTGTTTGTACAGGGAAAACTTGAAAGCAGTGACAACTGAAGATAGAGAAATGAGGAAAAAGAAGGAAGAATATTTAACTTTTAGTCCTCTTACAGTTGTAATATTTGTGGTCATCTGCTGTGTTATGATGGTCTTACTTTATTTCTTCTACAAATGGTTGGGTAAGAAGTCATATTTTATGTTTGCTACTGTTTCTCATGTAATTTAGTGTTTTGTTTTTTTCAGTTTATGTTATGATAGCAATTTTCTGCATAGCATCAGCAATGAGTCTGTACAACTGTCTTGCTGCACTAATTCATAAGATACCATATGGACAATGCACGTACGTATCTCTTACAGGAAATCTTATAATGTTGCAGTGTTAACTATTTTAATCTGTTTTTTAGGATTGCATGTCGTGGCAAAAACATGGAAGTGAGACTTATTTTTCTCTCTGGACTGTGCATAGCAGTAGCTGTTGTTTGGGCTGTGTTTCGAAATGAAGACAGGTATGAATACTCAATGTATTTGCTTTTAGATTTAAAGCAATAGAGTAATATTTTTTGATTTTAGGTGGGCTTGGATTTTACAGGATATCTTGGGGATTGCTTTCTGTCTGAATTTAATTAAAACACTGAAGTTGCCCAACTTCAAGGTAATGTATACAATACTACTTTGCTAGTTAAATTGACCTTTAATTTTGTTTCTTTCTTTGACAGTCATGTGTGATACTTCTAGGCCTTCTCCTCCTCTATGATGTATTTTTTGTTTTCATAACACCATTCATCACAAAGGTATGACCATATTTTTGAAATGGGTGAAGAAAATTAGACAACTTCTTTTCCTTCTCAATTTTAGAATGGTGAGAGTATCATGGTTGAACTCGCAGCTGGACCTTTTGGAAATAATGAAAAGGTAGGGATGGCAATGAAATAGAAATGGCTATCTTAAATACCTATTGACTTGGGTTTCATCCTAGAATGATGGAAACTTGGTGGAAGCCACTGGTCAACCCTCAGCTCCCCATGAGAAAGTAAGGATTGTATTTTAGATATGTTCATTGGAGTTTTGTTTTGTTTTGTTTTGTTTTTGAACAGTTGCCAGTAGTCATCAGAGTACCAAAACTGATCTATTTCTCAGTAATGAGTGTGTGCCTCATGCCTGTTTCAATATTGGGTTTTGGAGACATTATTGTACCAGGTAAGCAATTGTAACAATTTTAGTTAAAAAAATTAAGAAAATAATGTTTTGTTTTGTTTTTAAGGCCTGTTGATTGCATACTGTAGAAGATTTGATGTTCAGACTGGTTCTTCTTACATATACTATGTTTCGTCTACAGTTGGTAAATTTTTGTTTTTCTTTGTATTAAATGTTAAATGACTTATAGCTTGGTATTCTTCTTGCAGCCTATGCTATTGGCATGATACTTACATTTGTTGTTCTGGTGCTGATGAAAAAGGGGCAACCTGCTCTCCTCTATTTAGTACCTTGCACACTTATTACTGCCTCAGTTGTTGCCTGGAGACGTAAGGAAATGAAAAAGTTCTGGAAAGGTAACAGCTATCAGGTATGTGCTTATACTTTGGTTACCAAGTTATCTGCATTTCCTAACGTCTTTTATTTATGCCTAGATGATGGACCATTTGGATTGTGCAACAAATGAAGAAAACCCTGTGATATCTGGTGAACAGATTGTCCAGCAATAATATTATGTGGAACTGCTATAATGTGTCATTGATTTTCTACAAATAGACTTCGACTTTTTAAATTGACTTTTGAATTGACAATCTGAAAGAGTCTTCAATGATATGCTTGCAAAAATATATTTTTATGAGCTGGTACTGACAGTTACATCATAAATAACTAAAACGCTTTGCTTTTAATGTTAAAGTTGTGCCTTCACATTAAATAAAACATATGGTCTGTGTAGTTTCCGAGATGTACTATATACAGTATATTTTTCTAAAAAAAAATGCCTTGACCCACCCCTATACTTTTTTTTAACGAAATCTGTTTCTTTCAGCTCTGATGGTAGATACAAGTAGTTACTATTTCTGAATGGGTTTTACTGTAAAGAATTATGCAAATTGGCCAGGCGCGGTGGCTCACGCCTGTAATCCCAACACTTTGGGAGGCCAAGGCGGGCGGATCACGAGGTCAGGAGATCGAGACCATCCTGGCTAACACGGTGAAACCCCTCTCTACTAAAAATACCAAAAATTAGCTGGGCGTGGTGGAGGGTGCCTGTAGTCCCAGCTACTGGGAAGGCTGAGACAGGAGAATGGCGTGAACCCGGGAAGTGGAGCTTGCAGTGAGCCAAGATCACGCCACTGCACTCCAGCCTGGGCGACAGAGTGAGACTCCATCCCAAAAAAAAAGATTTATGCAAATTATATCTGCTCTGTAGAAATAACTGTTTAACACCATGCAAGAAGGCGGTTCAACGGTGAAAATTTGGACCTTATATCACTGCAGAGGTTAGAAATACATAATTTTGGAAATATAAGTGCATATTTTTGTAGTATTTTTTTAAACCCAATCCTTTCATAAACTTGAGAACTGAAATTACTTCAGACTGCACGTGTATTATATTAAGAACATTTTTCCAGATATAGAGAAACATAATATATAGAACTAGTCACTAAAAGGAGACAGACACTGAAATCTAGTTTTCATTGGTTTGACAGCCTTTTTTTTTTAAATGTAGCTTAAATTTCAGTACTAACATTCAGTTTCACTTTGGTATTTCTGATCTTTGCAATTTGGTTCTGTTAATGTTAAGGTTTGATTTTTTAAAAAAATTATTTTTCTTAAGAAATTATGTATTAATACATATGGCTCATCGTTGAATACAGCATTCCTAACATTATCCCACATTCCCCCACTCCCACCCGTTATCTTTTTTTCTTCCTGATGCCCACCCCTTTTCCCATAGGTAATGATTCTTAATCTTGGTGGAGGATGTACAAAGTGCGGTTCAGAGAAAAGAATTGGCAACAACAGCAAGAGACTTGGTGTTAGTCTCAGTTTAATTACAATACAAGGAAGAGTTGAGTAATTTGCCGCATCTCAAGACCTTGTATCTCAGTTTTCTTTTTTTTTTTTTTTTTTTTTTTGAGACGGAGTCTCGCTCTGTCGCCCAGGCTGGAGTGCAGTGGCGGGATCTCGGCTCACTGCAAGCTCCGCCTCCCGGGTTCACGCCATTCTCCTGCCTCAGCCTCCCAAGTAGCTAGGACTACAGGCGCCCGCCACTACGCCCGGCTATTTTTTGTAGTTTTAGTAGAGACGGGGTTTCACCGTTTTAGCCGGGATGGTCTCGATCTCCTGACCTCGTGATCCGCCCGCCTCGGCCTCCCAAAGTGCTGGGATTACAGGCGTGAGCCACCGCGCCCGGCCATATCTCAGTTTTCTAATCTGTAAAATGAGTAGGTTAGACCAGCTAATCACTCTGGTACCTTCCAACTTGAAAAAAGTTTTTTCCCCATTCTTTGGTAAATTTTAGATGTGGCCTGAACATTCTCCTGGAAGTCAGAGGTCAAATTATCTTTCCATTTTCTTTTATTTTAGTAAGAATTTCGCAAATGACAAGTGATAACAAAGGCAGCAGGATTTTTCATTTCTCTGTAAATAATGTATAAAATATGTGAACAGAACTATATCTTTCATCTAAGGCCAGTTCAATTTATTAAAAATAAAACTAATGCCTTTTAAAATTGATCAGACCTTTGATACTTGAACTAAATTTTGCATTAGAGACTTTTTAAAAATTGTTCGCTTTTGCTGAATAAATTGCAAATAGAGAAGCTTCATTGACAGTCAGTCCCTCTCTGCTTAATGCAGTTATGGGTCCTTTCGTTTATGGCAAATGACTTACCTGACAAGAGTTAATTTTGCCTCCATTGTATCAAGTTTGAATATTTTCCAAGAAATCTGATTTATTTGGCAGACTCTGAGAGAGAGAACAGATTAAGTGCCGTTTTAAAACTCTGTATTTTCATTTATAATAATAAAATATTTGCCAAAATACAGCTGTTTTGTAAAATTATCTGCACCCTCATCCAAGCTTTATATTTAATAGCCTTAATCACATTTTATGAAGAATGTTAAAGAAAATTTTTTTTTTACTACATCGAAATGAGATAATTAATTTCTTTTTTTTTTTTTTGGAAATGGAGTCTCCCTCTGTCACCCAGGCTGGAGTGCAGTAGCAAGATCTTGGCTCACTACAACCTCTGCCTCCTGGTTCAAGCAATTTTCCTGCCTCAGCCTCCCAAGTAGACGGGATTACAGGTGCGTGCCACCACACCTGGCTAATTTTTGTATTTTTAGTAGAGACGGGGTTTCACCTTGTTGGTCAGGCTGGTCTTGAGCTCCTGACCTCATGATCTGCCCGCCTCAGACTCCCCAAGTGCTGGGATTGCAGGCATGAGCCACCGCGCCTGGCAAAATAAGATAATTTCTCAAAATAATTTGGTTTCATATAACTGGAGTAGTAATTAATATTTTAACTTCATCAACTAGATGTATCTCCTCAGTAGCATAGTAACTGGTACATCCAGAAATCTGAAATCCGAGTTACTTGATACAAATTCTACTTTATCTAACCATTAGTTATTAAGGAGGTAAAATCTTGTTCTAATTTGCTATTAAAATCTTATTGGTTAAATAGAAATAAGAAAAAGTATAATTAAGTTTCTTCATCCTCAATGTCAACTTTATATTGTAATTAAATGTGTAGCAACCAAGCTGACAATAGTGATTAAGAAATTAAAGTACAGAAATATTTTATTTGGGGACTCAAAATGAACAAAAGATAGATAAGATTAAAATTTCACTTAAAAAGCTGCCATCTCTTCCTCTCTTGCCCTCCCACCACCAATAACTTTAAGGGGAAGAGAAGCTGGTTTTTTCCCTAAACATGTCTTTAAAATAATGATACACTGTATTTATTAATTCTTGATGCAAAAAAAAAAAAGTTAGAAAATCCCTTTGAACATTTTTGTGGCTTATCAACAGAAATCACTATCTCAAATTGTAATGTAGATTACTTTTGTCTCAGTTTAGTTTAGCAAAAATAAATGTGAGGCTTGTGGGGAAAGACCTTGATATTCTAATACATTATATTTTCTTCTAGCTTGTAGATTTTTTTTTTTTTTTTTTTTTGAGACAGAGTTTCGCTCTTTTTGCCCAGGCTGGAGTGCAATGGCATGATATCAGCTCACTGCAATCTCCGACTCCCGGGTTCAAGCAATTCTCCTGACTCAGCCTCCTGAGTAGCTGGGATTATAGGCATGTGCCACCACACCCGGCTAATATAGTATTTTTAGTAGAGACGGGGTTTCTCCATGTTGATCAGGCTGGTCTCGAACTCCCAACCTGAGGTGATCCGCCCGCCTCAGCCTCCTAAAGTGCTGGGATTACAGGCATGAGCCACCGTGCCTGGCACTTGTAGATTTTTTTTTAGATTAGCAATTCCTTAGTAGAATCTGCAATTTATTTCTCTTTTAAAGAGAATTTTAACCCATCTGCTATTGGCATTCTTATATTTTACTTGTCCATAGAGATTTTAGTGAATTGATACATTTATAATAAATACAAATGAGCTTTCCAGTTTTCTTTGCTCTTTCAATTTATGCTTTAGTATAAGCAAAAATTACTATTTTTACATTTTTAAAAATTGTGGGTACATGTAGGTGTATATATTTATGGAGTGCATGAGATGTTTTGATACAGGTATGCAATGTGAAATAAGCGGATCATGGAGAATGGGGTATCCATTCCCTCAAGCATTTATCCTTTGAGTTATAGACATATTTTACATTTGAATAAAAAATATTTGAACTAAGGCCGGGTGCGGTGGCTCACACCTGTAATCCCAGCACTTTGGGAGGCCAAGGCGGGTGGATCATGAGGTCAGGAGTTTGAGACCAGCCTGACCAACATGGTGAAACCCCGTCTCTACTAAAAATACAAAAATTAGCTGGGTGTGGTGGGGCTCGCCTGTAACCCCAGCTACTCAGGAGACTGAGGCAGGAGAATCGCTTGAACCTGGGAGGTGGAGGTTGCAGTGAGTCGAGATCACACCACTGCACTCCAGCCTGGGCGACAGAGCGAGACTCCATCTCAAAAAAAAAAAAAAAAAAAAAAAATATATATATGTATATATATATATATATATATGTATATATGAACTAATTTATTTAGGCTTAATCTCTAAAATTTCAGCCTGATCTTAACCAATGAAATTTCAAAAACAAAAACTGTACTTCAGTCTACAATTGAATGGAATTCAGTGTAGACCAGTACAATGGAATGTACTGGCTGAGATGGGAGGGTCCCTTGAGCCCAGGAGTTTGAGGCTGTAGTGAGCTGTGATTGTGTCTGTGAATAGTGACTGCACTCCAGCCTAGGTGACATAGCAAGATGCCATCTCAAAGAAATATAGATATATAACATAAAATAAATAACTTTATACATTTCCTGGAGGAAAAGTACTCTGTAAATTCAAGAGATCTGAATCAAATTACTCAACCTTTTGGAATTTGATCCTCTACTGTAATACTCATATGCTAGATTACTGAATTTTCAGAGTGAAAAAAAATTGACAGGGTAATATATAGGCCATATTATAGTGAAGATCATAAGTATAAATGTCCTCGTTTAATCTTTCCATATTGAGGACAGCCTCTGCATATAAAAATGTTCATTGGGAGAAAAATTATTTTTAAAACTAAATTTTTATAGTAGTCCTCCATTACTGGCAATTAAGGAGCAACCCACAAAATGTCATTATGTGGTTCTTTGATTAGGCATAAAAAGTATTGCAAACAGCTTTTCTATTCCTTTGGAATATGAATCTTTTTAATGTCTAAAGTTAACCTGCAACATTTTCTAGTAGGACAAGTCAATGTAAATTAGGTAATTTTTGCCTGTTTTATACCTTCTGTTGCATTTTGTTCAAATGAAAACATTTTTTAAAACATGATTGAATTTTTACTTCTCAGATAATTGGTTTGAGTGTGGAATTTCTTTTTTAACACTTTGATATGTAAGTTAGTGTAAATTAATACTTTTATAACACTACTAGGCTTTATATTTTTATGGAATGTTTTAAAATTTGAAATTTTTGAAGTGTTAATTTAGCAGTACTTTATCATTATGTGCCAATACTGACAAGAAAAACAATTTTTTATGTATTTAATATACTATGGTATTCAATAAATTCTATTTTAAAATAAAATTTGAATTTGTTTTATTTTGAATGAGGAAACT